TCCACCCACAGGGCCAGCTCCTCCCGCTCCCGCTCCAGAGACACACACAAATACCTCTGGAGAGAGAGAGGCTCACACCTGTCTCCCCCAACCCTGCTTCTGAATGCACCAAATTCATGCACGTGATGGCACGTGTACAGGCAGCCCCCAAACCCACCCCAACTCTGGGCCGGCCCTGTCCTCCCCACCCCATTAGATCCGGAGAGGAAAGACAGGAGCCACGTGAATCTACAGTACATCATGGCAGGGCACATTCCCCTTCTCCCTCACAGGAGCGCTCACACATCCACAACCTCATACCCCAGCAACTGCACAGCGGAGCTGTGGATACAGTCCCCCACCCCCTGCAAGCTGGCACACGCCTGCCCATCACCTTGACAGCCTCTGACATCCTCCCCCACACCCACACCCTCCCCCGCACACACGCAGTCCTCCCACACCCTGCCACTCACACCTGCATCTTTGACACTCTGACACACTTACACAGACACACTCACACCACACCGGACCCCCCAAAACACACTCCCTGGCTATGGGCACCACAGGGCCCCGGCACACCCCTGCACACTCTCCCTGCCACGATGACTGACACGTGTCCTCCCACACACAACTCGGTCACACTCGCTCCCTTTCCAGGACACCCCCATTCACAGCGTGACAGGCTGGTACTCTCCCCACGACCTCGCAGGCCTCTCTGAAACTCCCAGTACCAGGACCACGAAGGGGTTAAAGCCAGAGTCCTGCCTCCCCGCTGCCCCTCTCCCCCTCCCTCCCCCTTTATCCTCTCTGCTGGACTCCATCAATAATGCAGCTTCAAGTTCTGGGGAGACCGCAGGGGGCCCCCCAGCTGGCTCCCCAGGCCTTGGCTCTAACTCCCACCCTCCTCCCAGCCCCAGGAGAACACGATTCTCCATGCTCATTGGCCAGTTTCCCCTAAACCCTCCCTCCGAGCACCCGGGCGCCAGTCCCAGGCGGAGGGGACGGGCTGGGGACCCCAAAGCTGGGACCGGAGGGTGAGCCCGGCAGAGGCAGAGACACACGCGGAGAGGAGGAGAGGCTGAGGGAGGGAGGTGGAGAAGGACGGGAGAGGCAGAGAGAGGAGACACGCAGAGACACTCAGGAGGGGAGAGACACCGAGACGCAGAGACACTCAGGAGGGGAGAGACACCGAGACGCAGAGACACCCAGGCCGGGGAGCGCGAGGGAGCGAGGCACAGACCTGGCTCAGCGAGCGCGGGGGGCGAGCCCCGAGTCCCGAGAGCCTGGGGGCGCGCCCAGCCCGGGCGCCGACCCTCCTCCCGCTCCCGCGCCCTCCCCTCGGCGGGCACGGTATTTTTATCCGTGCGCGAACAGCCCTCCTCCTCCTCTCGCCGCACAGCCCGCCGCCTGCGCGGGGGAGCCCAGCACAGACCGCCGCCGGGACCCCGAGTCGCGCACCCCAGCCCCACCGCCCACCCCGCGCGCCATGGACCCCAAGGACCGCAAGAAGATCCAGTTCTCGGTGCCCGCGCCCCCTAGCCAGCTCGACCCCCGCCAGGTGGAGATGGTAAGGGGCCCGTGCCCCACCCCGGCAGCGTACCATCCAGTCACCCCTCCCTCCATCTCCTTAGATCCGGCGCAGGAGACCAACGCCTGCCATGCTGTTCCGGCTCTCAGAGCACTCCTCACCAGGTAGGCCCCTCCCTGCCCACTTAGCCCTGGCCCTGGTTCGGTTGGCTTTGGTGGCCTTCCTCAGAGGAGGAAGCCTCCCCCCACCAGGTGAGTTTCCTGGGGCAGCTGGAAGGAGGGATGAGCCCCTTTAACCTGGCACTTCCCCTGGCAGAGAGCCTCAGGAGAGGGGCACCATCTCAAGTCGAAGAGACCCAACCCCTGTGCCTACACACCACCTTCGCTGAAAGGTACTATACCCCCACCGACCTTCCTGGCTGTCACCCTTGCTTTCCTCGGTCTCCTCTGTGCCAGCTGTGCAGCGCATTGCTGAGTCTCACCTGCAGTCTATCAGCAATTTGAATGAGAACCAGGCCTCAGAGGAGGAGGATGAGCTGGGGGAGCTTCGGGAGCTGGGTTATCCAAGAGAGGAAGATGAGGAGGAAGAGGAGGATGATGAAGAAGAGGAAGAAGAAGAGGACAGCCAGGCTGAAGTCCTGAAGGTCATCAGGCAGTCTGGTAAGCTGAGGGGCCTGTGACATGTGGATTAGCTGTGTTCTTATCTCTTCTTTCCCATCCCCAGCTGGGCAAAAGACAACCTGTGGCCAGGGTCTGGAAGGGCCCTGGGAGCGCCCACCCCCTCTGGATGAGTCCGAGAGAGATGGAGGCTCTGAGGACCAAGTGGAAGACCCAGCACTAAGTGGTAAGGCTTGGGAGTGTGAAATGGGGAGGAGGAGGCCCTGAGTCCCTCTCTGCTTGCCTTTCAGAGCCTGGGGAGGAACCTCAGCGCCCTTCCCCCTCTGAGCCTGGCACATAGGCACCCAGCCTGCATCTCCCAGGAGGAAGTGGAGGGGACATCGCTGTTCCCCAGAAACCCACTCTATCCTCACCCTGTTTTGTGCTCTTCCCCTCGCCTGCTAGGGCTGCGGCTTCTGACTTCTAGAAGACTAAGGCTGGTCTGTGTTTGCTTGTTTGCCCACCTTTGGCTGATACCCAGAGAACCTGGGCACTTGCTGCCTGATGCCCACCCCTGCCAGTCATTCCTCCATTCACCCAGCGGGAGGTGGGATGTGAGACAGCCCACATTGGAAAATCCAGAAAACCGGGAACAGGGATTTGCCCTTCACAATTCTACTCCCCAGATCCTCTCCCCTGGACACAGGAGACCCACAGGGCAGGACCCTAAGATCTGGGGAAAGGAGGTCCTGAGAACCTTGAGGTACCCTTAGATCCTTTTCTACCCACTTTCCTATGGAGGATTCCAAGTCACCACTTCTCTCACCGGCTTCTACCAGGGTCCAGGACTAAGGCGTTTTTCTCCATAGCCTCAACATTTTGGGAATCTTCCCTTAATCACCCTTGCTCCTCCTGGGTGCCTGGAAGATGGACTGGCAGAGACCTCTTTGTTGCGTTTTGTGCTTTGATGCCAGGAATGCCGCCTAGTTTATGTCCCCGGTGGGGCACACAGCGGGGGGCGCCAGGTTTTCCTTGTCCCCCAGCTGCTCTGCCCCTTTCCCCTTCTTCCCTGACTCCAGGCCTGAACCCCTCCCGTGCTGTAATAAATCTTTGTAAATAACTGCTGAGACTCCTCTTTCAGGGGAAGCAGGA